TACTCGGGAGGCTGAAGCAGAAGAATGGCGTGAACCCGGGACGCAGAGCTTGCAGTGAGCCGAGATCGCGCCACTGCACTCCAGCCTGGGCGGCAGAGAGAGACTCCGTCTCAAAAAAAAAAAAAAAAAAAAAAAAAAAAAAAAAAAAAAAAAGGTTCCTGATAATTCAGGGGTTACCAAGATTCTACTACTCACTGCAGCTAATAAAAAAAAAAAAGAAAGAAAGAAACTGGTCTCTGTCCTATTTCATATGCTCAGGTACAACTTTTCCAGAGAAGAAGAGGAGGGGGGCGGGGAGGAGCAGGAGGAGGAGGAAAGAAGGAGGAGAAGGAGAAGGAGAAGGAGAAGGAGAGGAAGAGGAAGAGGAAGAGGAAGAGGAAGAAGAAGAAGAAGAAGAAGAAGAAGAAGAAGAAGAAGAAGAAGAAGAAGAAGAAGAAGAAGAAGAAGAAGAAGAAGAAGAAGAAGAAGAAGAAGAAGAAGAAAAGGAAGAAGAAGAAACTGTCTCTACACCTTCATTCTCAGGACAAGTTCATTGTCTGGCACCAAGCTCCTTGGGGTGAATTTTCTTCCAAAAGAGTCCGGGGAGTCCAGGTATGGAATGGGAGGCAGAAAGTTCAATCAAGGGACTGGGATTTCGGAATGAATAATGAAGGGAGATGGACTGGGTCCATGCCGAAGGTTTCTCCCTGGTTTCTCAGCCCCCGGGCGAAGACTCAGGGAGACATTGAGACACACCCTGCACAGGAGGGGGAGGGGGAGGGGGAGGGCAAAGTCCCAGGGCCCCAGGAGTGGCTCTCAAGGGCTCAGGCCCCGAGGCGGTGTCTGGGGTTGGGAGGCTCAGTATTGAGAATTCCCCATCTCCCCAGAGTTTCTCTTTCTCTCCCAACCCGTGTCAGGTCCTTCTTCCTGGATACTCATAACGCGGCCCCATTTCTCACTCCCATTGGGCGTCGCGTTTCTAGAGAAGCCAATCAGTGTCGCCGCAGTTCCCAGGTTCTAAAGTCCCACGCACCCCGCGGGACTCATATTTTTCCCAGACGCGGAGGTTGGGGTCATGGCGCCCCGAAGCCTCCTCCTGCTGCTCTCAGGGGCCCTGGCCCTGACCGATACTTGGGCGGGTGAGTGCGGGGTCCAGAGAGAAACGGCCTCTTCTGGCGGGTCTCAGCCCCTCCTCGCCCCCAGGCTCCCACTCCTTGAGGTATTTCAGCACCGCTGTGTCGCGGCCCGGCCGCGGGGAGCCCCGCTACATCGCCGTGGAGTACGTAGACGACACGCAATTCCTGCGGTTCGACAGCGACGCCGCGATTCCGAGGATGGAGCCGCGGGAGCCGTGGGTGGAGCAAGAGGGGCCGCAGTATTGGGAGTGGACCACAGGGTACGCCAAGGCCAACGCACAGACTGACCGAGTGGCCCTGAGGAACCTGCTCCGCCGCTACAACCAGAGCGAGGCTGGTGAGTGAACCCGGCCGGGGGCGCAGGTCACGGCTGGGCGGGGCTGACTGCGGGGACCGGCTAGGGTCTCACACCCTCCAGGGAATGAATGGCTGCGACATGGGGCCCGACGGACGCCTCCTCCGCGGGTATCACCAGCACGCGTACGACGGCAAGGATTACATCTCCCTGAACGAGGACCTGCGCTCCTGGACCGCGGCGGACACCGTGGCTCAGATCACCCAGCGCTTCTATGAGGCAGAGGAATATGCAGAGGAGTTCAGGACCTACCTGGAGGGCGAGTGCCTGGAGTTGCTCCGCAGATACTTGGAGAATGGGAAGGAGACGCTACAGCGCGCAGGTACCAGGGGCCATGGGCGCCTTCCCTATCTCGCAAAGTGCCTGAATTTTCTGACTCTTCTCAGATCCTCCAAAGGCACACGTTGCCCACCACCCCATCTCTGACCATGAGGCCACCCTGAGGTGCTGGGCCCTGGGCTTCTACCCTGCGGAGATCACGCTGACCTGGCAGCGGGATGGGGAGGAACAGACCCAGGACACAGAGCTTGTGGAGACCAGGCCTGCAGGGGATGGAACCTTCCAGAAGTGGGCCGCTGTGGTGGTGCCTCCTGGAGAGGAACAGAGATACACATGCCATGTGCAGCACGAGGGGCTGCCCCAGCCCCTCATCCTGAGATGGGGTAAGGAGGGAGATGGGTAAAGAGGGGAACGATCAGGGCCCCTCACCTTCCCTTCCTTTCCCAGAGCAGTCTCCCCAGCCCACCATCCCCATCGTGGGCATCGTTGCTGGCCTTGTTGTCCTTGGAGCTGTGGTCACTGGAGCTGTGGTCGCTGCTGTGATGTGGAGGAAGAAGAGCTCAGGTAGGAAGGGGTGAGGAGTGGAGTCTGAGTTTCTGGCCTCTCACAGGACATTTTCTTCCCATAGATAGAAACAGAGGGAGCTACTCTCAGGCTGCAGGTAAGATGAAGGAGGCTGATCCCTGAGATTGTAAGTAGGCTGTTGTTTTCTATCTTCTTCACAGCCTACTCAGTGGTCAGCGGAAACTTGATGATAACATGGTGGTCAAGCTTATTTCTCCTGGGGGTGCTCTTCCAAGGATATTTGGGCTGCCTCCGGAGTCACAGTGTCTTGGGCCGCCGGAAGGTGGGTGACATGTGGATCTTGTTTTTTTTGTGGTATCTACTTCCGGATCACTTTCCCTCTACAGGCCCAGCTCCTGAGTGTCTCTACCTCTCAAACAAGTATTCTCATCCAGGAGCAATTTTCCCACCAGAGGACATTAGCTATGTCTGGAAAAATGTTTTGTTGCCATGACTGGAGTGAGGAGGAGGTGCTACCAGCATCTTGTGGGGAATGACCAGGGATGCTGAACATCCTGCAGTGCACAAGTCAGCCCAATCACCCACATAACAGATAATTATCCAGCCCCAATACCAAGATTGCCAAGGGTAAGGAGGCCTGCCAGGACTTTCTCTCCCTTGAGTACAAGCTTCCTTGAACTGAGGGACACCCTGAAGGAAAAGTGTGGTCCCACCCCAGTCATCTCTCCCTTCCCTGGAGCTCCATCTGTATGCCTGTAGTGCTTAGGCCTGTAACCTGGGGTCCAGGAACCCACCTTCCCATGAGACTGCATGCAGAAGTGATGATATGTGCACACATGACTTCATTACAGGGCATTGGATGTTGATATTCATCAGGTCAGCTGGGGCCCAAGACACTACTCTTCTGCCAACAGGCCGCAATCCTCTGCATTAGAGAGAGGGTAAAGATTGAGGGAGGCCCTAACTTCAAACCTTCTATCACTGCTAGTGAAGTGCCAAAAAGAAGTGCAAGGTCATCTGCCCTTGTAGGAACCACACAGGAAGGCAGAGTGTCCACCAATGTCAAATTCCATCAAAGAAATAATATTTTGACAAAAAATGCAAGTCACCTTTCTAAGTCCCAGACAGCAGCTCAAAATAAAAAGCATTAAACCCCTCAAATCTTAGACCAGGTGAAATTATTGAAGCTGCAGTAAGGTCTTGTGGGACCTGCAGTTAGAGAGAAGGGACAACTCAATTTGGGACTGCAGCAGAAACCCCTACATCATGGGGTTCCTGGAAGGGACCCTCTCCCTTCAGCGACGCATTGTGAGGCCATTTCTAGGTAAAAAGGTAGAATTTCCTTGGATTCCTGAGGTTTATTTTACACTTACTGCTTATTCTTTGACTTTATAGAAGCCAACTTCAGTTTGAACATCTTGCAATTAATTTTTTTTGGCTCTAAGTGGAGAATTTGAACTTGTTTCTGAAGAAAACCAGGGGCTCCTTATGTGAGCAAGCAACCCTCCCTGTGGCCCCCTTATGCAATAAACATAAGCCATTGTGAGCCAGCAAAATTTAAAGCAAGGAAAGCAGTAAACCCTCCATTTCAGCATGTTTCAGCCTGTCTAGTGATGTTCTAGTCTTGCCTCACTCTTAACATTTTAAAATTTATAATTTTATTTGATTTTGATTTAATAAGAATTCATATGTATTCATTTCTTTTGGGTTTGTCACCAAAAGCCTCCTCCAATCACCTGTGGAGTAAAGACAAGTAAATAAATGCATGGTGTTCCCATTTATCAGTGCTCACTGCATCTTACAAGTGTATCAG